GTAATCCCAGCACTGTGGGAGGCTGAGGCGGGTGGATTGCTGGAACTCGGGAGTTCAAGACCAGCCTGAGCAACGCGGCGAGATCCCGTCTCTACAAAAAACACAAAAATTAGGGAGGCGTTGTGTCACCTGTGGTTCCAGCTATTTGGGAGGCTGAGGTGGAAGGATCAATTGAGGCTAGGAAGGAGGTCGAGGCCACAGTGAGCCATGATCATGCCCTCCAGCCTGGGCAACACAGCCTCTCTCTCTCTCTCTCTCTATATATATATATATAAAAGGCCGATTTGGGGCACACTGTCTATAAGTTAGCTCTGCTCTGCCAGGAACAGTACTGTTCAGTAAAGATGCCATCTAACACCACCTGCTCGCCCTTAAAAGAAATAAAAGAAAAAGAAAGAAAGGGGCGGGTGCGGTGGCTCACGCCTGTAACCCAGCACTTTGGGAGGCCGAGGCAAGCGGATTGCTTGAGTCCCGGAAGCTGTTCAAGACCAGCCTGGCTAAAATGACGAAACTCCGGGCGGGCGCGGTGGCTCACACCTGTAATCCCAGCACTTTGGGAGGCCGAGGCGGACGGATCACTTGACGTCAGAAGTTTGAGACCAGCCTGGCCAATGTGGCGAAACCCCGTCTCTACTAAAAATACAAACAACAACAACAGCAAAAAATTAGCTGGGCGTGGAAGTGTGCGCATGTAGTCCCAGCTACTCGGGAGCCGGAGGCAGGAGAACCGCTTGAACCCGGGAGGCGGAGGCTGCAGTGAGCCGAGATCACGCCACTGCATTCCAGCCTGGGCAAGTGAGACTCTTGTTAAAAAATTTTTTTCATATAATTGCTGAAAAAAATAAATAAGTTTAAATTTGCAAAACCATCCCGTTTTTTCAGACAAACTTGAGGGTCGAGGTCGGAGTCGACCATGTTTCGAAGGTGTGTGGCCACGCCCAGCCAGGTCAGCCCCGCCCCCAGGCCGTCAGGCCCAGCCCCCTTTCGTCAGACCCCGCCCCCAGCCCTGCTGAGCGACCCCGCCAGTCGGGTCCATCCTGCAGTAAATGCACAACCCGGACGGAAGTGCCTCTCCGACAGCAGATCCAGGCTCGGAGCTCCAGACGCTGGGACAGGTGACCCGGGGCGGTAGCGAGCCGGACGGCCTCAGGCGTGTCCTCTCCGCGTGTCCACCCACAGGCCGCCCGCAGACCACCCCCGCCGCGCGCGGGACACGACGCCCCCCGCAGGACCCGCCCATCAGCCCGGAAACCCCTGAGCTGCTTCTCCCGGAGGCCGATGCCCACCCGGGAGCCCCCAAAGACTCGCGGCTCCCGGGGGCACCTGCATACTCACCCGCCTGGGCCTGGGCCCCCGGTGAGCCTGACCGGGAGGGGGTCCCCAGGCCGGATTTAACTCCAGACCACGATTCCTGTGGCAGCTGCAGGGACTGGCGCCCCGAGGCCTCAAAACCAGCGCCCCCCGCCCTCCGTGCCAGCCCCAGCCGGGACCCCACAAGGCAAAGACCAAGAAGATTGTGTTTGAGGATGAGTTGCTCTCCCAGGCCCTCCTGGGCGCCAAGAAGCCTATTGGAGCCATCCCTAAGGGGCATAAGCCTAGGCCCCACCCAGTGCCCGACTATGAGCTGTGAGTGTCCCCCATGTGATTCTTCATGCCTGCACTCACACTCTGACCCTCTTCAACCTGGTAGTAAGTACCCGCCAGTGAGCAGTGAGAGGGAACGGAGCCGCTATGTCGCAGTGTTCCAGGACCAGTACGGAGAGTTCTTGGAGCTCCAGCACGAGGTGGGGTGTGCACAGGCAAAGCTCAGGCAGCTGGAGGCCCTGCTGAGCTCCCTGCCCCCACCCCAAAGCCAGGTCAGCACTAGGGAGAAAGCCCTGCCCCGCAGCCTAAACCCCCTTTCTACTCCTCCCCTTGCAGAAGGAGGCCCAAGTTGCAGCCCGGGTTTGGAGGGAGTTTGAGATGAAGCGAATGGTGAGTCTTGCATCCCACAGCTTGGTCTTGCACTGCAAAGACTTCCGGGTCTCGCCCTGCCTAGGATCCTGGCTTCCTGGACAAGCAGGCTCGCTGCCACTACCTGAAGGGTAAACTGAGGCATCTCAAGACTCAGATCCAGAAATTCGATGACCAAGGAGACAGCGAGGGCTCCGTGTACTTCTAAGTGCCCCTGCAGATGGGCAGAGGGATGCATGGGGATGCAGGTCCCTTGCATTTCTTGGTATCTCTCAGCTTTTCCTCTTGCAGCTCCCCCTACCAGGGGTCGCTTTCTCCTGGATTGCAAATGCCTCTTCAGTTTGGACTCAGCTCTGACAGCCCCTCCTCCAGGAAGGCCTTCCAGGACTTCCTCCTCTGGGTCCTCTAGCTCTGACCCTACAGGGACTCCAGATCTCAACCTGTTCCCTGGAAGTAGGGCCTGCTCTCCATCCCAGTGAAATAAACATGTATTAGACACCTACTGAGTATAATTACTTAACACTTCTGATTTCA